AGGTCTGGGGGAGTCAGAGGGCAGCCCCTGGCTTCATGAGCTCAAAGTTAGAACCCACAGAAGACTGAGGATGTTGAAACCTCCCTCCCTGCCTGTGACAATGGCTACTCTGATTCCCCCCACCCCAGTCAGGGGTGATGACAATGTCTCATTCATCTGTCTCCCTGGTGCCTGGCACGGGGGAGGAGGGGTGCTCAGTGAATCTGGGTGGCGCAGTAGCCTGTGTGAAAGCAAGAGGCATTTCAGGAAATTCACGGGGCGGGCTTCCTCCTGGGAGGTGTGGCAGAGGGTGCTGCCAGGAATAGAGGGAAACACTTTCTTCCTTTTCCTTCTACTGCCTAGTGTGGGGGTGGAGGGGAGATGATAGGACAGATCACCGAGTTGCCTAGAGACCTGGAGACCGACCCATCCGGGTCGCCTTCCCTGGTGCGCTCTCGTCGGCTCCATCCCTGGTTGCCATGGAGACAGGAGGCGGTTGCCACGGAGACCGACGACTGCCAGGACCAGCCAATCACTCCAGAGCTGCAGCTCCAGCTCACCTTTTGCATGGAGGCATCGGGCTGGGCGGGGCCCCCTCCCTCCCCAGGCCCTGCACCCTCTGCTTGGTCAGCGGGGAAGGAGGCTGCGCCGCCAACTCCACCCAAAGCGCTCCGAGCATCCCAGAATCCCAACCACCTCCCCAGCCTCCCACAACCAGGGTTCTAGGGGCGTCCCCGCCTCTTCCTGGCCACGGGCGAATGCCACCCTGAGGCAACCCAGCTTCCAATTGGCCCTGAAACCCTCCCTCGTAAATGCTGTGGAAAGGGTGGGACCGGGCGCAGGCGCCCACCCCCGCTCCCCCACGAAACCGCCCACAGCGAGAGGGAGGCCACAGCCGGGTGGGGTGGGGGCGGGGAGGGAGCCCCCCCTACGCCCTCCGCAGTGCCTGGCGAGCCCGCGCACGCTCACTCGCTGGGACAGGCGGGCGGGGCGGCCTGACGTCACCCACTGCCCCCACCGCCCGGCCGAGGGGCGGTGGCCGCGCAGGCTCGGCGGGGCGGCGGCACGGACTGACGGAGGGTCGGAAGGACTGAGGGACGGGCGGGCGCACGGCCAGGCCATGCCTGGGGAGGCTGCCCGCGCCGAGCTGCTGCTGCCCGAGGCGGACCGACCCGGGCCCCGCACAGGTGAGGCCGTGGCCACTCTTTCCCTGCCTTCAGGGGCACCTCATGATCTTCTCTATCTCCACAGATCTGTCCTGCGATGCGGCCGCTGCCACCACCATCCTGGGAGGGGACCGGCGGGAGCCCTGTGCTCTGACCCCAGGGCCCAGCCACCTGGCCCTCACGTTCCTGCCCAGCAAGCCGGGTGCCCGGCCCCAGCCCGAGGGAGCCAGCTGGGATGCAGGGCCTGGTGGGGCACCCTCGGCCTGGGCGGACCCAGGGGAGGGCGGCCCAAGCCCCATGCTCCTCCCTGAGGGCCTGTCTTCCCAGGCTCTGTCCACGGAGGCTCCTCTCCCGGCCACCCTGGAGCCCCGGATTGTGATGGGAGAGGAGACGTGCCAGGCCCTCCTGTCACCCAGAGCTGCCCGGACAGCGCTCAGGGACCAGGAGGGTGGGCACGCAAGCCCAGACCCACCCCCCGAGCTGTGTTCTCAGGGTGATCTTTCTGTGCCTTCCCCTCCCCCAGACCCTGATTCCTTCTTCACGCCTCCCTCCACCCCCACCAAGACCACCTATGCCCTGCTTCCTGCCTGTGGGCCCCACGGGGACGCCAGGGACTCAGAGGCTGAGCTGCGGGATGAGCTGCTGGACTCGCCCCCCGCCTCACCCTCGGGCTCCTACATTACGGCCGATGGGGACAGCTGGGCCTCTTCACCCTCCTGTTCCCTCAGCCTGCTGGCTCCGGCTGAAGGGCTGGACTTCCCCTCAGGCTGGGGCCTGTCCCCGCAGGGGTCCATGGTGGATGAACGAGAGCTGCACCCAGCAGGGACCCCAGAGCCCCCGTCCTCTGAGTCCAGCCTCTCTGCAGACAGCAGCTCCTCCTGGGGCCAGGAGGGCCACTTCTTCGACCTGGACTTCCTGGCCAATGACCCAATGATCCCCGCAGCCCTCCTACCCTTCCAGGGCAGCCTCATCTTTCAGGTGGAGGCAGTGGAGGTGACACCGCTATCCCCAGAGGAAGAAGAAGAGGAGGCTGTGGCGGATCCCGACCCAGGTGGGGACCTGGCTGGGGAGGGTGAGGAGGACAGCACGTCTGCCTCCTTCCTGCAGTCACTGTCTGACCTGTCCATCACGGAGGGCATGGACGAGGCTTTTGCCTTCCGGGACGACACCTCTGCAGCCTCCTCTGATTCAGACTCAGCCTCCTACGCAGAGGCAGATGATGAGAGGCTGTACAGCGGGGAGCCCCATGCCCAGGCCACTTTGCTCCAGGACAGTGTCCAGAAGACAGAGGAGGAGAGCGGAGGTGGGGCCAAGGGGCTGCAGGCTCAGGATGGGACTGTGTCCTGGGCCGTGGAGGCTGCTCCTCAGACCTCAGACAGAGGGGCCTATCTGTCCCAGAGACAGGAATTGATCTCAGAAGTAACAGAAGAGGGCCTTGCTTTAGGCCAGGAGTCCACTGCCACTGTGACCCCTCACACTCTGCAGGTAGCCCCAGGCCTCCAGGTGGAGGTGGCTACCAGAGTGACCCCACAGGCTGGGGAGGAAGAAACAGACTCCACCGCTGGACAAGAATCTGCTGCCATGGCAATGCCTCAGCCCTCCCAGGAGGGCATCAGCGAGATCTTAGGCCAAGAGTCTGTCACTGCAGAAAAACTTCCAACTCCACAGGAAGAAACAAGCCTCACATTGTGTCCAGACTCTCCTCAGAACTTGAAGGAAGAAGGAGGGCTGGACCTCCCCTCTGGCAGAAAGCCTGTAGCTGCAGCCACGATTGTCCCCAGGCAGGCTAAAGAGGACCTCACCTTACCCCAGGACTCCGCTATGACACCGCCTCTGCCCCTACAAGACACAGATCTCTCATCAGCCCCAAAGCCTGTGGCTGCAGCCACGATTGTGTCCCAGCAGGCTGAAGAGGGCCTCACCTTACCCCAGGACTCCGTTATGACACCGCCTCTGCCCCTACAAGACACAGAACTCTCGTCAGCCCCAAAGCCTGTGGCTGCAGCCACGCTTGTGTCCCAGCAGGCTGAAGAGGGCCTCACCTTACCCCAGGACTCCGCTATGACACCGCCTCTGCCCCTACAAGACACAGATCTCTCGTCAGCCCCAAAGCCTGTGGCTGCAGCCACGCTTGTGTCCCAGCAGGCTGAAGAGGGCCTCACCTTACCCCAGGACTCCGCTATGACACCGCCTCTGCCCCTACAAGACACAGATCTCTCGTCAGCCCCAAAGCCTGTGGCTGCAGCCACGCTTGTGTCCCAGCAGGCTGAAGAGGGCCTCACCTTACCCCAGGACTCCGCTATGACACCGCCTCTGCCCCTACAAGACACAGATCTCTCGTCAGCCCCAAAGCCTGTGGCTGCAGCCACGATTGTGTCCCAGCAGGCTGAAGAGGGCCTCACCTTACCCCAGGACTCCGCTATGACACCGCCTCTGCCCCTACAAGACACAGATCTCTCGTCAGCCCCAAAGCCTGTGGCTGCAGCCACGATTGTGTCCCAGCAGGCTGAAGAGGGCCTCACCTTACCCCAGGACTCCGCTATGACACCGCCTCTGCCCCTACAAGACACAGATCTCTCGTCAGCCCCAAAGCCTGTGGCTGCAGCCACGCCTGTGTCCCAGCAGGCTGAAGAGGGCCTCACCTTACCCCAGGACTCCGCTATGACACCGCCTCTGCCCCTACAAGACACAGATCTCTCGTCAGCCCCAAAGCCTGTGGCTGCAGCCACGCCTGTGTCCCAGCAGGCTGAAGAGGGCCTCACCTTACCCCAGGACTCCGCTATGACAGCACCTCTGCCTCTGCAAGACACAGGCCCCACCTCAGGTCCAGAGCCTCTGGCTGTGGCCACCCCTCAAACCTTGCAGGCAGAAGCAGGCTGTGCCCCAGGGACAGAGCCTGTGGCCACCATGGCTCAGCAGGAAGTAGGTGAGGCCTTAGGCCCCAGGCCAGCACCTGAGGAGAAGAATGCAGCCCTCCCTACAGTCCCGGAGCCTGCAGCCTTGGACCAGGTCCAACAGGATGACCCACAGCCAGCTGCAGAAGCTGGGACACCTTGGGCCGCACAGGAAGATGCGGATTCCACTTTGGGCATGGAGGCCCTCAGTCTCCCTGAGCCGGCCTCTGGTGCTGGGGAGGAAATAGCAGAAGCCCTTTCTAGGCCTGGACGGGAAGCATGTCTGGAAGCGCGAGCGCACACAGGTGATGGGGCTAAGCCTGACTCACCCCAAAAGGAGACCCTGGAGGTTGAGAACCAGCAGGAAGGAGGCCTGAAGCCACTGGCACAGGAACATGGACCCAGGTCAGCACTTGGAGGTGCAAGGGAGGTCCCCGATGCGCCTCCTGCTGCCTGCCCTGAGGTCAGCCAGGCCCGGCTCCTGAGCCCAGCCAGGGAGGAAAGAGGCCTGAGTGGCAAGTCCACCCCGGAGCCCACGCTTCCCTCAGCTGTGGCCACAGAGGCCAGTCTGGACTCCTGCCCAGAGTCTTCAGTAGGGGCTGTGTCCAGTCTGGACAGAGGCTGCCCTGACGCGCCTGCCCCCACGTCTGCACCAACCTCCCAGCAGCCGGAGCCTGTACTGGGTCTGGGCAGTGTTGAGCAACCCCACGAAGTACCCAGTGTCCTTGGCACCCCCTTGCTGCAGCCCCCAGAAAACCTTGCCAAGGGTCAGCCCAGCACGCCCGTGGACAGGCCCCTGGGCCCTGACCCTTCTGCTCCTGGTACCCTTGCTGGGGCAGCCCTACCCCCACTGGAGCCCCCAGCCCCCTGCCTGTGCCAGGACCCCCAGGAAGACTCTGTGGAAGACGAGGAGCCCCCAGGCTCTCTGGGCCTCCCACCGCCCCAGGCAGGAGTCCAGCCTGCCGCTGCTGCTGTCTCAGGAACCACACAGCCTCTGGGGACTGGGCCGCGAGTCAGCCTCTCGCCTCACTCCCCACTCCTCAGCCCCAAGGTGGCCTCCATGGATGCCAAAGACCTGGCCTTGCAGATCTTGCCGCCTTGCCAAGTGCCTCCTCCCTCTGGGCCCCAGAGCCCAGCTGGCCCTCAAGGGCTCTCAGCCCCCGAGCAGCAAGAGGATGAGGACAGCCTGGAGGAAGGTAAGGCAGAGGGTGGGAGTGAAGTGCCCTGGAAGGCCATCCTCACACCTCTCCCCTTCCCCAGACTCGCCTCGGGCCCTGGGCTCGGGCCAGCATTCGGATAGCCACGGGGAGTCATCAGCCGAGCTGGACGAGCAGGACATCTTGGCTCCTCAGACCGTGCAGTGTCCAGCCCAGGTGCCCAGTCCAGGGAAGAGGGTGGGCCTCTGCCCATGGATGCTCAGCCCTCACCTTTTCTCAGGCCCCAGCAGGCGGCAGTGAGGAGACCATCGCCAAAGCCAAGCAGAGTCGCAGTGAGAAGAAGGCCCGAAAGGTGGGCTGGTGGCTCCCTCTGGGACCTCAGGCGGTCTGAGCCCCCCTCTGCCCTCTACTCCCAGGCAATGTCAAAGCTGGGCTTGCGGCAGATTCAGGGAGTCACCAGGATCACCATCCAGAAGTCCAAGAACATCCTCTTTGTCATCGCCAAGCCTGATGTCTTCAAGAGCCCAGCCTCAGACACTTATGTGGTCTTTGGCGAGGCCAAGGTCTGGGTGGCGGCTGTGGTGGAATGGGGGATCTCTACTGACACAGCTGTCTTCCATTTTGCAGATTGAGGACCTGTCCCAGCAAGTGCACAAAGCCGCAGCTGAGAAGTTTAAGGTGCCCTCAGAGCCCTCAGCCTTGGTCCCTGAGTCAGCACCCAGGCCCCGGGTGAGGCTGGAGTGCAAGGAAGAGGAAGAGGAGGAGGAGGAAGAGGTGAAGTGCAGGGGCTCCAGGGCCTCGCAGGGCTCCAGCCACTTCCCTGCTCCCCCAACTCCAGGTGGACGAGGCGGGGCTGGAACTGCGTGACATTGAGCTGGTGATGGCGCAGGCCAATGTGTCCAGGGCCAAGGCCGTGCGGGCTCTGAGAGACAACCACAGTGACATCGTCAACGCCATCATGGTGAGTGAGCACTGGCCCCTTTCCCTACCCCTGCTTCCCCCAACATGACCATCTCTTTCTGCAGGAACTGACCATGTAGCCACTGACCGGAAGCTGGAGCCATCCTACGCCTTCCCTCAGCTCTGCTACTCAATAAATCGGTGTCCCTTCATTGCCCTCTGGTGTCTCCTCCTCGCCCTCTGG